GTCCTTGATAAAATGTGTGACCAATTGTTGCCTGACTAGTGATGTAAGAAGGGCAGCTGTGATTAAAGACATTCAAATTTCAAATGCTTTTAAACAATGTGGAAAAAAATTACTCCAGCATTCTGCTGTTGGCTCCAGTTGAAGATTCTTAAGTGCCAAATTATCTGCCTTTGGACAGAAAATTTCAGTTACTGAGATTTGGATACATGGGAAGTCTTAAGTCCTAGAAAAGAGAATCAGCATGAAGCAAACCACAGGGGACTTGACTTCCAACTGTGAGATTAATATTAGGGATGAGAACACCAGATCTAGATAGAATTGATAGTATTAGCTAGGTTACCTGGGTCAGAACCAGAAAGTAGGCTCCCAGCAGTGACCCAGTGATACAGAGAAGGGCCAATTCAGGGAGCTTCCTGAGGTGGGGATGGGCCTAACACCTTCCAGTGGTTAGGATTGGCTCGATAATGGTATAGAACCTGTCCATCAGGTAAGAAGCACTAGATCCCATTAGCATATCCATCTTGGCCTCTGCTGGAAAAGTAGGAAGCAGGAAAAAAGTCAGAGGCAGACTGTAATTAGTCTTCTTAAATATTGCTCATATAAATAGAATAGCTCTGATTTAGATAAAATTGACCACAACTCATTTTCATTTTGGTGCTGAGATCTTCTACATAAGATCATGTGCCATATTTTGATTTTTACTGCATATTATTAGGAAATCCATGAAATGGAAGGGACATTGAGGCCTCTTACTTTTTAACTGCTTGCCTCAAATAAATGATCTTACCTCAGAGTTTAATAGATATGTACAAAAGGGAATTGTATTTATCTTTCCACAATTTCCATATTATCAAATTGTAAGTCTGTAACACTGTTCACTGTGTTTGTAAACCATAATAAGTGTTATAAGATACTGTATTTGGCTTTTGGCAGGCTTTTTTATTTTTGACTGTAGCATCTGCTCAGGGTGTCAGAATACAAATTTAGAAAGGTATATATATAGCCAGCATGTCATCTTTTCACCAATGGATTTGCTTAAAATTTCTCACACAAAGCTACATTTACTGGAGGATCTTTCTATAAAAAATAAACAGAGGTATGTGTCTGATCCTTCTAAAAGACTTGGCAGAACTTATTAAAAACATACTCTTATTTTTCAGGATGTCAAACTTGGCACAATTTGACTCTGATTTTTACCAATCTAATTTTACTATTGATAACCAGGAGCAGAGTGGTAATGACTCTAATGCCTATGGAAATCTTTATGGATCTAGAAAGTAAGTACTTAATATTTTTCTTTTTTTTTTTTACATGTAAATGTTTGTATTTTTCTTTTTCTAGACAACAAGCTGGTGAGCAGCCTCAGCCTGCCTCCTTTGTTCCATCAGAGATGCTCATGTCATCGGGTTACGCAGGACAATTTTTTCAGCCAGCATCCAACTCAGATTATTATTCACAATCTCCTTACATTGACAGTTTTGATGAAGAGCCTCCTTTGCTAGAAGATAAGTTAAGGAAGTGTTATTAATGTGTGTACAGCTAGAAGAATAATAGCAATAATTAGCACTTAATGTGTGCTGTCAGCCTGCAGTGTACAGTGTCTTATGTTTGATTGTTTCACATATAACAAGAGTTTGCTGAACCAAAACCCTTAAACCATTGGAAGTTTGTTGCATGTTTGCATAGGGGAAATTGGGTGCAGATATGAGATATTCTGTGATATTGCTGCACCTATTAAATGCTCCTTCACTCTTTCTTAAATTCGAACTCCTTGGCCAAGAATAGAAAAAAATGAAGACATCTTTTGGCAGAGTAGTTACATCAAAGTGACCACCCTTCCCACCCTGTTAATGAAGCACTTCATAACAGCGTATTTTATTTTCTGCTATGTTTTCCTGGGAGCAAAGTGGATATTTTCTCAAATTAATATTTTTTGTTGTCATTGTTGACATGGAGACAAGCCAGTTTTTTTTCTTTCCTGACTCATACAAGCCCTTTCATATCAGCTTGGCATGGGTAGGTGAGGAAGAACATAAATCCAGTAAATAATGCTGCTGGTGGGAAGGAAATCCAGACATTCTTGGAACTGAAGGTACTTAGGGGATTTCGGAGTTGTTCCATCCATTGATTTTTTTTTTTCATATGTAGCCAGTCTGTATGTGCTGTTTTTGCTCTTAAACAATGTTAATACAATGCTGGAAACATAGGCGTTAAGACGCTAAAACCCAAGTGGATTTAAATTGGAGAACCAAGCAGAAATAGTCACTGGTTAACTACTCCAAGTCCTTTGCATGTAGTCAAGTGAAAAGGAATAGATTAAAATTTCCAGTATTTTACATCACAAGATGTAAAGGTGTTTGCCTCACATGAACACAACCAGCCACATTCTTCTTTCTTTTCCTTAAAAATATAAAAACATGAAAGATTTAAACTGTTCAGAACAGAACAGAGATTTATATAATCGATCTATTGGCTCTTTAGAAGCCAGTCAAGTTTCTGGATCAGTTATCTTTAACCAGTTCATTCAGTTTTGCCTCTACAAGTAATAAACACCTAGAAGTTACAAGTTATTCTTGTTAAACATTTTCCTTGACTTTGCCAATATCTCTCCCTAATTGTCTTCAGAATTTGGAAAACATAGAAACATAAGAATAAAAATATAAAAATTACTTCAATTCTTGTCTCAAAGACATGACTATCATTAACAATTTGATGTATTTTCTTCTAGCCTTTATTCTATTTTCCTATAAATGCCTGTGTATATGTATTATGTATGAATATACATGCATACTTTAAAGTAAAATACTATTTTTTCAATGAATATATATGCATCTGAGTACTTAAGTATTATATTCTTTTTATTTACTTTATGTCACGAGTATTTTTTTTCTTTTTGAGATGGAGTCTTACTCTGTTGCCGAGGCTGGAGTGCAGTGGCCCAATCTCAGCTCTCTGCAACCTCTGCCTCCCGGGTTCAAGCGATCCTCCCCCTCAGCCTCCTGAGTAGTTGAGACTACAGGTGCACACCACCGTGCATGGCTAATTTTTGTGTTTTTAGTAGAGACAGGGCTTTGCCATGTTGTCAAGGCTAGTCTCGACCTCCTGACTTTGGGTGATCCACCCGCTTCAGCCTCCCAAAATGCTGGGATTACGGGCATGAGCCACTGTGCCCAGCCTGTCACGAGCACTTCTATGCAAGCATTCTTTAAAGTCATTAAATATTATTTGAAAACAATTTATAATGGTTTCACAGAGTTCTATCATATAACATAACCGTAATTTAAACACGCCTTAAAGGTTATTCCTTATAGCAAGTAATGCTTTGTTGACCATCATAGGAAACCATCTTTGACCTTTATAGAGTCTGTCCTTAGGATGTACCCATAACAGTGGGATTGCTGGGTTAAAGGTACTGACACTGTCAACTGATCTCAAAAATGGTGTTCTACTCCACTTCCAGAGTAGAATATGACATGTCTTTGTCAATTTTGTAGGAAAAAAGGAAAAAGGAATACTTTGTACCTCTGGGTTACTAAAAAAATTTTGACATTTCTCATATATGTATTGACTTTTTATTTTTCATGGGTTTTTTTGTTCAGATTTCTATAGAATCTAAAGAGTTTTCTTTCCTCGTTTATTTTTTAGGGATTTTATATAGTAACCATATTAATTATTGCCTAGAATGTGCATTTTAAACTTTTTTTTTCCTAGCTTGTGTTTGCCACCTAATTTGTTTATGGGTCTTTGGGACATATTAAAAATGTGATATTAATTTTTTAAACCCAGCATATCTTTTCTAGTAACATTTCTTTCCAATTGTTCTTTGTTTAGAGTCTATTTCTCCAGCTCTAAGTACTGCCTCTATCTCCTTATAGATGCTCACATTTTAAAATTATCCTTTTATGTTTTTTGTTTTATATTGAAATTTTTTATTCAATAGTTGTTTAAGCTTAATATGTGAAGTAAGGATTTATTTATTTTTTCTGTGCTGCTTAACTAATTTTTTTCCTGCAGCATTTGTTGAAAGTAATCTTTTCTACTATCTGAAATGTCTCTATTGTTGCATTAATTTACCACTTTCTATACATCCTCCTCTAACATGTCTTTCAATTTGAATAGAAAATATGTAATAGATTTTTATTTCCATTTTATACAGCTCAGAGTTAATTTCCCCAAAATACATAGTGTATTAGAACAGCAGTCCCCAACCTTTTTGGCACCAGGGAACAGTTTTGTGGAAGACAATTTTTCCACAGCCAGGTTGGGGAGATGATTTTGAGATGAAACTCTTCCACTTCAGATCATCAGGCATTAGTTAGATTCTCATAACAAGCGTGCAGCCTAGATCCTTTGCATGCACAGTTCATAATAGGGTTCACGCTCCTATGAGAAACTAATGCAGCTCATCTGGCAGGAGGCGGAGCTAAGGTGATAATACTTGTTCGCCCACTGCCCACTGCTCACCTCCACCTCCTGCTGTGCGGCCCGGTTCCTAACAGGCCATGGGCAGGTAGATATGGGTCCACGGCCCGGGGATTGGGGACACCTGTATTAGAAGATAGAGTACCTAATATAATTTTGTGCTTTGAATCTATGAAATATCTGGATTTTGGATCCAATGTGTTCTTCAAGCTGAGTGACTTGTGAAAGCCTCAAGCCTCTTTTGTCTAAAGATATGAAAAAGGCCAGGGTATGTCTTTTTCAGATATAAAAAAAATACAATTTCTAGGATAACGCATTAAATAACATTTACTAGTTTTTATTGACAATCCAACAGAATGGCCTATAAAATTATGAAGCTATAATACTATGCACAAAAATGTGTTGTTTCAAAAGTGTCCTACTTTATTTCTTAAATATTTTGTTGTCTAAAATATTTGTTTGGTTTTATGTAAGAATGATAAATTTTGCTCTTTGTTAATGTAAAATCAATATGTTAACAAATGCATTTTCAAGAATAATAATAAATTCAAGTCTGTCAGATACGAAAAATTACTGATATTTGGTATTTTGTATTTATAGCG